GAAACGAGCAGGCATTAGGGAGCCACCCGTCTCCTCTGTACCTTCTGCAGCGTCCTCAACACACTAAGGAAGCGGAGACGCAGAGGAGAATGACTGTCCTACCATCTGGTCGCCTAACCAGGCAGGGGCAGGACAAAAACTCCATGCCTCACGCTTCCCAACCAATTCTGCTATGCACGGTGCCAGAGACTTAAAGCAGTGTCTCTGGTCCCTTTCTTCTTTCACTCAGCAAATAATGAATTTCAGAGATGTGCCAACATAGAGGCACTTGGAGAAAGACGAGGCAGCTGAGAGGGAAGCTGCTTACCTGGCCGGGACGCAACGGTTGCGACCAAGTCCCACTTCTGCCAGCTACATACACCCTCTTTCACACGCTCTACGAGCAGCTACCGCCCACTCGCCACGCTATTGGTCAAACTAGCATGAATGATAACTTTTAGGGCCAACGAAGAAAAAGGGGTGGACTTTCTTGCCCAGCTCCTCCCACTTGGCCCTGTGGCTGTTTTGATTGGCAGATGACTTCGGCTCGGCCCCCGCTTTAAAGGCACCTGTCTGTCTCCCATTAGGTACGCGGCCCCTAACGCCCACACTCCATGCCTTCCTCCGCTTTCCCCACCCACTTCCAGGACCAACCAATGACTTCAAGGCAGAATATGCCCCCGCAACCAATTAAAAAGAGCTCTAAACTTGACGGACGACTTCCCGCCCCTGGACTGTCGTAGCTCCTCCCCCAGACCAATTGTTTTAAGAGAGGGGGGCGGATACATCCAATCAGCACGACACAGGTCTCTTGATTGACGTTCGGGTCCTCGCGCTGGCGTGTTGTGCCCTGAGGCGGGAGGAGGAGGAGGAGCGGGGAGGAAAACCTGAGCCAATCCTAGCAGCCTGCGCGGGAGGCCAATCGAACGCCGCGCCTTGGAGCGATCACCCAATCCGCGAAAGGGGGCAGGGCGCATCCCTGCCAGGAACCAATAGAAAGCCTCCAAGGGTCAGGAGCGACGTTCAGCAGGAGCAATGACTGGCCTATATTCGGGACTCGGGGGCGGGTCGGCGCCAGAGACGAGAAGAGAGGAGGGGAGGCCTCCTCCGCCGCCGCCATCTTGGACCGGGCCCGGTCAGCTTCCGCGGAGCCATCGGCAGACGCCGCGGCCTCCCTTGAGCCCCGACCCCCGTCGTCAGAACAACCCCGGGCCCACTCCCCCAACCCCACTTCCGCTTCGCGCCGCTATCGCGATAGCGCCCGGGCCCGGGGCGCGAGAAAAAGGCGGCGGGCGCTCGCCTCCCCCGCCTGTCGCGATACGCTCCTCAGCGGCGGCGCCAGCTCCTGTGGTGAGAGCGTCAGGCTCGACTGGGCCGGACCCCTTCCCTTCCTCCCCCCGGCGCCATCGGCCGCCCTCCCCGCCGCCTCCCGCCCTGGCGACACCGCCGTCTGTCGCGACATGGCCTCCCCTCGCCTGCCCCCTGCCGCCGCCTCTGCAGCGCGGGGCTCCCGGCGGGGGGCGGCTCCCTCCCTCTCGCCCTCCCGTTCCTGCGCCTCTTTCACGTTCCTCAGCGCCTCCCGGGGGTCCTTCCGCGACCCGGACCCCGGGCCCCGCCCGCCGCCGCCTCCCCGCGTGGCATCGCGTCGGGCCCCCCGGTAGGGGTGTGAGGGTGCGAAGCCTCCCGGGCGCGAGGTGCCCGCCCCTCTCCGCGTCGGTATTGGCTCCTGGCTGGAAGGATGGAGGCGCCCCTGGTCCCAGGTGCCCGCCCTCTCGGGGCTCAGGTGCCTGCCCCCCTCGGCCTCGGTCCTTCGCGTTGTGGGGCAGCCTCCGCGCCGGGGCTTCTCCCTCGACGGTGGCGGGGAGGGGGGGTGGTGGTCGGGACGAGGACCCCAGCTGGGTGGGGGAGTCACCCTTCCCAGGACCGAGGCCGCCCTCCGCATCCCTCCTCACTGCTCCCGGGAGCGCAGCCTCCCCTGGATCTCAGGTTCCAGCTGCCCGTCTGTATCGGATGGGAGCCTCTTGGGAGAGGAGTGGAGGAGAAACTCCCCGTTAGTTGGAGCCTTTGCCGAAGTTTCCACCTCTGTAGTCTGCAGCTCTTCCCTCTCATAGCGAGTAGCGCCCTGGGTGGCTCCAGCCTCGCCATCCCGCTGCACTGGGCGCCTGCCTTTTTGGGGGAGTTTGGCTTTCCCCCACCTGGGGTACAGGACCGTCCTCAGTGTGGCCCACGTCTGGTCTCAGCTCTCACACTTCTTTGATCCTGGCGTCTGCCCCTGGCTTTGCAGCCTTGAACTCCCCTGCATCGTGACTCTCCGACCTTCTGGGTGTGGGCGTCTCCCAGTGATATCAGGACCACTGTGGTCTTGTTGCTGGGGGCTGCTGGGATCCCCTGGCGCTCAGGTGCCTGGTGAAAGACACTAAGCCGCCACGCTGTCCATGTTAGTGAGCTCCCACTGCGGGCAGCACCAGCCCCTCTTTCTGAGCAGTCCCTGCCTCTCAGTGCAGGGCGGCCACCCACCCCGGGGTGAGCTCTCCTGTCCTTTTGGTGAGGGGTTTTGATGTCTCCCCTCCCTCCCTTCACCCCTGCCTGAGTATGAGGCTTCTTCCATCTTCACACCAGTCTCCTCCTTTAGGGTGTCAGCTCTCCAAGGACCAAGAAGCCCACTGCCCTTGATATTTGCATCAGATCCCACACTGTGGGTTTGTTGACTTCCCATCTACCCTTACGCTGGGTGTCAGCAGTTGGAGAACAAGGGTTTCGCCTTCTGGCCCCGCTGCTGGTACCCCATGAGAGTAGGAAGCTTCCTAGACCCGGGTTCCTGTACTGCGAGGTGGGGGCTCTTCCCTCTGGGGCTGTGCCTTCTCTCCAGGGTAAGGACCCTTTCTTGGTGTCACCTCCCCCAGGGATAAGGTTCTTGCCATCCTTGGTATTGGTATGGCTGCTTTTCTGGATTTGAGGTGTCCACGCCTCTGCATGTGTCCCCACCGTAAGGCTGAGGACCCCTCTCGGATGCAGGTGCCCCCGGCTCATGCTTCCAAAACCCCCTCTTGATTTGTCACTGTATGGGGTAAGGCATAGTTTCCTGGCTGTGTGGATGTAAGATACCTGAGTCTCAAGCGGGAGACTCCACTGTAGACCCTGTCCCTGGGACCAGAGACTTCTCTGGTGTAGACTTTCCAAGGTGGGAGATTCCAGCCCCCCACCCTTGGCATGGGGCATCTCAGTGGAGATGACTACCTCTACCCCAGGCCCTAACGCATCCTTCTTCTGGAGTCTCAGAGCCTCTGTGTGGCCACGTCAGCAGCCACCTGGGTTAAGGATCACCCTTCAACATCACTTCTCAGAGCTCCTTGCTGCAGAGGCGGAAGCTCTCCCAGATCAAAGGTGCCTCATGACAAAGACCACTCTGTGGGCACATGACGGCCCCCAAGGTTAAGGACCACCCGGTGTTAGTTTCCCAGGGCTGACCTCCTGCCCCTCCCTCCTCGAGTCTTTGTGTGGTGGTATCATCTTCCCTGAGATGAAGTCTGGGGGGCTCTTCTTTACTGGTTTTGGCTCTGATTTTAGCGTGTTGGCTCCTGTGAGGCTGGTGTCCTGCTCACCTCCCCCCGCCCCGCCACCCGCCTTGTGGGTCCCTTCCCTGTGGGGATGTGTGTTCCTCTTGGGTAAGTCTCCTCCTGGGCCGAGGTTCCCAGATTCCTCAGTGCTCTTGGAGAGCCTTTGCTGCTGGAGCACAGGTTCTTCACGCCTGAGAGTGGACCTGCGATCACCACCTTCCTTGGAGGATCTTGGTGGATGCCCCCCTGACTACAGCAAATGGGGCTCTTTCTTCTCTGGCGGCGTCTCTGCTTCGAGACTCAGGCTCCAGCTTCCCTTCTCTCTGGTCCTTTGCTGGGGGGACCAGAGGTACAGATACCCTCATGATATAAGGATTTTCTTAGCGGGGAAGGTGTTGTCTCTACTGTGGCTAAGGCTCCAGCCTCTCTAGGGGACAAGTACCCTGGGCCTCTGGCACTTGCCCCTTCTCTGTGGAGGAGCTGCCTCCTCACTGGGTCTCAGCTGTAGCCGACTTCGATGTCACACTGTTCTGTCTGAAACATCACCTCCCTGGGTTAGCGCTCTTGTTCCCCTCCTTCTGGCTTGTGACCCCTCCAGGACTTCCTTCTCTTGCTGCCACAGTGTGGTCTCCTCTCTGTGGGTATTCTTCCTCTGCACTAGGATACCAGTCCTTTCCGTGTGGAGACACAGGGAGGGCGTCACCTGCCTAAGGTGTTGATTGCCTTGTTTAGGGGTGTAGACCATGAGACCTCTTCTCTCTCTGGGCTGGAGCACCTGCCCATGACCCTCTGTTGGGTTCTTGGGATGGAAAGAGGGAGTGTAAACTCTCGTTTCACATTCTTGTTCCCCCTATGCAGTAAGAGGCTTTTCTGTGTTGGGGTGTTGGACTTTGGTGAGGATCCCTGCACACCTGAGCTCTGGTGTCCAGGCCCTTGCCTTGTGTGAGCTCCCTGGGTCAAAGGGGCTTTCCCCTCCTCAGCCTGAATCCCCACTGTGGCACCTTCTCCTGGGTCCTTTTGTTGGTTGCTTTGCCTTCTTAGAGATTCCCCAGGTAGGGCGTGATAGCTGACCTGGGCGGGGGCTGCTGCGGCTTTCTTTAGGTTGGGCCTTTTACTGAGGAGATTTAAATTCCCTCAAGTGTAAGGTAGCACCCCTACCTATTATCACCCAGAATGGGTCCCTGCGGTGTTGGGAAAATTCTCCCTGGGGGTAAGGTACCAGCCCTGTCCTTTATGGGCTTCTTGTTCTAAAGCATATCCGTCCCATATGGTTGCTGCTAGTCACATGTGGTGATTAGTAACTAGTTAAAAATGAAAAATTCAGTTCCTCCATTACACTTGCCACATTTCAGATGTTCAGTGGCCAACAGATATGCGCAAATAGAGTGTTTCCAGCATTGCAAAGTTCTGTTGGATAGCACTGTTTGCCAGATGTTCCCTTCTTTGTGGGTGAGGACTCTTTTGGTGTGACTTCCCTCTGTATTGAGGCTCTTGTTCCTCAGTATGGGGCTGTTTCTGTCTTTACAGTAAGTGACTACTCCAGGGTTCCCTGCCCTGCACACGTAGAGTGGGAGCGGCCCGTGGATCCCAGGGAACTGTGCTTTTCATTGTAGGCCCCCTCCCTGGAGGGGAAGAGGGCAATCTCCGCTGGTATCTCAGAAGTCTTCTTCTGAGGCATAAGCCTCTCTTCCCAGGGCTCCCCTGGTCTCGCTGTCAGGCCCTAAGGTATGTCTTCCCTTGGACTAAAGCTCCTTGGAACTCCCTTTTGACCTCAGTCTTCTCTGGGTTCCAGGTAACTTCCTTTAAAATAAAGACGCTCCTCTCTTGAAGTTTTGGGTTCCTGCCCTGATGGTCTATGTCTCCCTGACTCTAAATTACCAATCCACTTGCTATGGGATTCCTCCATGAGTGCAGATCGGCTCCCTCACAGCTGCGGTACCTTTGCACCCTCTTATCTTAGTAAGATTTCTGTCTTCTCCCAGGTCTCTCTTGGGTACTGCCTTCTGCCCCCAAATCTCTAAGCCTTCTTGGTATTAGCTTCTTTGGGTTAGGAGTGTTATTTCCTTTTGGTTTAAGGATCCTGCTCTGGAATAAATGTCTTGGTGGTTTGAGTCCCTTCTACTTGGCATTCAGCCCTGTCTGCATGAGCGGGTTCAGCTCTTCACAGCTTTCGGCATCTCTGCTCGCCGTCGTTTTCCCCCACCCCCAATCTTTCTTCTCCTACCTACAGCTTACACACACACACACACACACACACACACACACACACACGCCCTTCTCTGTGAGCTGCCAGTTTCATTTGTCTCCTGACTTGTCTGAGGGATGACCTCTCCTAGCCACCTCTGCCCAGCCCCTCTGAGTAGGAAGTGTGATTTCCAGGGCTAATGCCTCCATCCCAGTCATCAGCTGTGTGCAGCATGACTGTCCTGCTCTGAAAAACCTTTTTGAGTGTATTCTGGGGAGAAGGTACTCCATGCTCTAGGAATTTTCCACTTCCTGAGTCAGAGGCACACAAAAAAGTATGTAACTTTTCTTGTTTCAACAAACTTATCGTGTTAATTCCTCTCCAATCTCTCCTAGCAGCGTCCGTCTCCAAGAGAGTATGAAGAGAGTGCGTCTGTAGGGCAGGGAAGATGGCGGACAAGCGCAAACTCCAAGGTACTAGACTGACTTCCTGCTGCACCTGTAGCGGATTCTCACAGCCTTGTTCCTCCCTGGCCAGGTGAGATTGATCGCTGCCTCAAGAAGGTGTCCGAGGGCGTGGAGCAGTTTGAAGATATTTGGCAGAAGGTACAGGGGCTGAGACCCTAATAATCTGGGTCACACTGACTTCTCAATTCTCTCCATCCCTCAGCTCCACAATGCAGCCAACGCGAACCAGAAAGAAAAGTATGAGGCTGACCTAAAGAAGGAGATTAAGAAGCTACAAGTGAGGGGGCTGGGGGCCTGGACGCCTTTGTCAGGTCTGACTTTCTTGCTTTTCCCATCTGCAGCGGCTGAGGGACCAAATCAAGACATGGGTAGCGTCCAACGAGATCAAGGACAAGAGGCAGCTTATAGACAACCGCAAGCTCATTGAGACGGTAGGAGCCCAGAGCCTGAGTCCCAGAGAGGTGAGAGCCCCCCTGCCAACTGCACTCTCTACAGCAAATGGAACGGTTCAAAGTTGTGGAACGAGAGACCAAAACCAAAGCTTACAGCAAAGAGGGCCTGGGCCTGGCCCAGAAGGTAGATCCTGCCCAGAAGGAGAAGGAAGAGGTTGGCCAGTGGCTCACGGTGAGTTGGGGTAGAGAAGAGGAGGTGAACTCTGATGGGCTTCCTCTTCCTCTCCCTCCCCTAGAATACCATCGACACGCTCAACATGCAGGTGGACCAGTTTGAGAGTGAAGTGGAGTCACTGTCAGTGCAGACACGCAAGAAGAAGGGCGACAAGGATGTGAGTGAGGGAGACCCGACACCTTTGGGATGGCAGCCCCTGAGCCTGGCCCTGGGCTCGCCAGCAGAAGCAGGACCGGATTGAGGGCTTGAAGCGGCACATCGAGAAGCACCGCTACCACGTGCGCATGCTAGAGACCATCCTGCGCATGCTGGACAATGACTCCATCCTCGTTGACGCCATCCGCAAGATCAAGGACGACGTTGAGTACTATGTTGACTCATCCCAGGACCCCGACTTCGAGGAGAACGAGTTTCTCTACGATGACCTGGACCTCGAGGACATTCGTGAGGCCCTGGGGCTGATCGTGGCACAGGAACAGCTAAGCATGCCCTTCTTCTGCCCCCACAGCACAGGCGCTGGTCGCCACCTCCCCTCCCAGCCACAGCCACATGGAGGATGAGATCTTCAACCAGTCCAGCAGCACGCCCACCTCAACCACCTCCAGCTCTCCCATCCCGCCCAGCCCAGCCAACTGTACCACGGTGAGGCCCCACGGGACACTAGTACCTTGTGTCACAGGTTTCTATTCTGCCTCCCCTACCTCAGGAAAACTCTGAAGATGATAAGAAGAGGGGACGTTCCACAGACAGTGAAGTCAGCCAGGTGGGTGTGAGCCTGGACCGGGTGGGCACGCCGGTCCTGACCCTCTGCTCTCTCCCACCCGCAGTCTCCAGCCAAAAACGGCTCCAAGCCTGTCCACAGCAACCAGCACCCTCAGTCCCCAGCTGTGCCGCCCACCTACCCCTCCGGCCCCCCGCCTGCTGCCTCTGCCTTGAGCACCACTCCTGGCAACAATGGGGTCCCCGCCCCCGCAGCACCCCCAAGTGCCCTGGGCCCCAAGGCCAGTCCAGCTCCCAGCCACAACTCGGGCACCCCTGCTCCCTATGCCCAGGCTGTGGCCCCACCAGCTCCCAGTGGGCCCAGCACGACCCAGCCCCGGCCCCCCAGCGTCCAGCCTAGCGGAGGCGGAGGCGGCGGCAGCGGAGGTGGAGGGAGCAGCAGCAGTAGTAACAGCAGTGCCGGTGGAGGGGCTGGCAAGCAGAATGGCGCCACCAGTGAGTGAGGAGGCAGCGGGGTGGGGGGCGTGAGCAGCCCTTTCCATTTACTCTTTGTTCCCAGGTTACAGCTCAGTTGTGGCAGACAGCCCGGCAGAGGTGGCTTTGAGCAGCAGTGGGGGCAACAATGCCAGCAGCCAGGCCTTGGGCCCCCCTTCCGGCCCCCACAACCCACCTCCCAGCACCTCGTGAGTGTCTCGGCCATCGGCAGGGTTGGGATTCTCAACCCCCTCTTCCATGCTCTCTCTCCAGGAAGGAACCCAGTGCGGCAGCCCCAACGGGGGCTGGGGGCGTGGCCCCAGGCTCAGGGAACAACTCAGGGGGACCCAGCCTCCTGGTGCCACTGCCTGTGAATCCTCCCAGCTCCCCAACGCCCAGCTTCAGTGATGCCAAGGCAGCCGGTGCCCTGCTCAATGGGCCTCCACAGTTCAGCACCGCCCCAGAAATCAAGGTGGGCTCCTCGGACATCCCCCGAGCCTCTGTTGCTCAGGCCAGGCCTCTTGTTTCCTCCCCAGGCCCCTGAGCCTCTGAGCTCCTTGAAGTCCATGGCGGAACGGGCAGCCATCAGCTCTGGCATTGAGGACCCTGTGCCAACGCTGCACCTGACCGAGCGAGGTGAGGGACCCAGGATGGTGGGGAAGCAGCGGCTGAGGGGGCCGGACCCCCACCCTCCCCACAGACATCATCCTGAGCAGTACATCAGCACCTCCGGCCTCAGCCCAGCCGCCCCTGCAGCTGTCAGAGGTGAACATACCGCTGTCGCTGGGTGTCTGTCCACTGGGCCCTGTGCCCCTCACCAAGGAGCAGCTCTATCAGCAGGCCATGGAAGAGGCCGCCTGGCACCACATGCCTCACCCCTCTGACTCTGAGCGTATTCGGTGAGGGGCCACAGGGAAGGGGGATGGTCTGGAGCTGGCACTGACCTTCCTGTTGCTCTCACAGGCAGTACCTCCCCCGGAACCCCTGTCCGACGCCCCCCTACCACCACCAGATGCCACCCCCACACTCGGACACTGTGGAATTCTACCAGCGCCTGTCGACCGAGACACTCTTCTTCATCTTCTACTATCTGGAGGTACAGCAGGGCCCCCGGGGCAGCCTCGGGCCCCTGATCCCCCTCTCCACTGTTCCTCCCCCAGGGCACTAAGGCACAGTATCTGGCAGCCAAGGCCCTAAAGAAGCAGTCATGGCGATTCCACACCAAGTACATGATGTGGTTCCAGAGGCACGAGGAGCCCAAGACCATCACTGACGAGTTTGAGCAGGTGAGGGCCCCGCCCCCTCTCTTCCCGCTGCTTCCACTCACTGACCGCCTTCTCCCCCGGCCAGGGCACCTACATCTACTTTGACTACGAGAAGTGGGGCCAGCGGAAGAAGGAAGGCTTCACCTTTGAGTACCGCTACCTGGAGGACCGGGACCTCCAGTGACACCGGCCCCTCCCTCTACCCACCCCCTTCCCCCGCATGCTGATCCCCCTGCCCAGGTGAGGGCCCTGCCCTGGAAGACTGGAGGGAGGCCCCAAGCCACGGGGCATCCCCCTCTCCCAGGAAGCAGGGAGGGGGCCGGGAGGTTTTCCTCTCAGCCCCACCCTGGGGGCCCGGGGGCGAGGGCTGCCCCCTCCTCCCCTCCCCAGTGAGGGACATTTTTTGGTAAACCTATTTTCATTTTGGAAAATATTTATGAATAAATAGTTTTATATGACGGCTGGCAGCAGCGGCCTCTCCTGTACCCCC